AGACCCTCCCTGTCGTGAGACATCGTTCTCCGCGCCACCTCGTGTCGTCCTCACGCCGGGTCCTTCCGCTCCCCAGGCTTCCCCTTCACAGCCACTGCTTTTCTTGACTCCCCGTTGGGACAGGTTACCTGAGTCTGTCTTGTGACACCCAGTGTTCTTCCTTCCCAAATTTTACTCCACTGGAAAATGTGCTCTTCCGGGAGGTGGGCATCCTATTCCTCCCCTTTCCTCCCGAATGTGTGGGTGAGAGGGATCAGGAGAGGAAAAGACGGGGAACGACGGAGCAAAAGGAAAAACTGAGGAGAAAAGAATGAGGGAGACCCATAAATACACGGCAAAATGGATGATACTTTAGGGACTTGCAAAGAGAGCAAGAGTGAAAGAGAACGGATGGAAAAAGTAGCAGGGGGAGAAAAGCACACAGAGAAATTTAGAAAAAAAGGGGACCTTCAGAGAGATGAAGGGCAGCAAAATAGAGTGGGGCGGCAAAGGAGGAGGCACTGCAGACAGACAGACAGTGGGGAGAAGGTGAAAGAGTTGGAGCCGCGGCTGACAGAGCTACGTGGTGCTGGGACTGAAAGAGAGGGAGAGAGGGCAGTGGGTGACAAGCAGAGTAGAGGGAGAACCACAGCAGGGAGTAAGCCTAGGAAATTGGGGGTGCTAGAGAGTGGGAACAAAGGAGATGTAACAGGGAAGAGGGAATTTAACAAGGAGAGCAGAGAGGGAGCTTAGATGGGGGAAAAGAGGCAGAAATACGTGGAGATTGGGGACAATCGGAAAGATTGGGGAGAAAGAGCTACGAGAGGTGAAGTAAGTTGCAGAGCATTGGGCAGAACAGACATAAAAGAGGGAATAAAGAAAGGGGTGCAAAACAGAAAAGGAGAAAAAAAAGACGCTCAGAATGAGAGAGGGAAACACATAGCCGTGAAGAAAGCGGGAGAGGACCCCATCCAGATGCGTGACAGTTGATTGGATATGGATGGTGGTTGTAATATATTGATTTGTGGCTTTATACTCTGATTTGAAATATGTTTAAGTTGTACTCATGAGGATGAAAATCACCAAAGTTTTTTCTATAAGCCTTGTGCATTTTGTATGTATTTGTATCAAAAGATATTTGGAATTCCTATTTAGCCAGAGGGCAGTGACTTGATCCAGTTATTTGTGGTAACTCTCTTCTTCCCAATGATGGAGTAGAGCATAAAGGAGGGGAGAAATGGGGCAAGAAATGACTGACTGTCACTACAAGATATGTCTTTGGTGTTTTTTTTGGCTTTGTTCTGTTTTGTTTTGGGGGGGGACATGGTCTCTCTCTGCCGCCTAGGCTGGAGAGCAGTGGCATGATCTCGGCTCACTGCAGCTTCTACTTCCTGGCCTCAAGCAGTCTTTCCACCTCAGCCTCTCAACGCACTGGAATTACAGATGTGAGCCACCACACTAGGCCTACAAGGTATGTCTTCGCAGAAGCATTGAAAGTCTTGTGTGACGGCTTCATGAATTTTCTCTTTTAACAGTGGTCCTTACACCAGATTAATTTATCTTGAAATGGCGGGCAACTGAATCGCACACCTCAATCTATGGTACGTATTAAGCAAGTCAACATGTTCTTATACAAGGATTAAACAACATATTTTTGACTTTCAGATTTGACTTTTAAAGAATTAATTATATTGACTGAGAGAGAGGCCCAGGAGAGAAAGAAGAAAGAAAAGGAGCCAGGGATGGCTCTTCCTCAGGTAAAGTGATAATCTTGGTGGATTGTTCTGTCCTGCTCATATTGAAATGTGTTTTTCATTTCAGGGATCTTTGACATTCAGGGATGTGGCTGTAGAATTCTCTCAGGAGGAGTGGAAATGCCTGGACCCTGTTCAGAAAGCTTTGTACAGGGACGTGATGTTGGAGAACTACAGGAACCTCGGCTTCCTGGGTGAGGATAGTTTTCCTCCAGAAGTTAGGATCGTGGGACATCTTCTTTCTTTTTTTATAAGCAGGACTCTGTCTTCCTGACCTGAATATTATCTCCATGTTGGAGCAAGGGAAAGAGCCCTGGACTGTGGTGAGCCAAGTGAAAATAGCGAGGAACCCAAACTGTGGGGAATGCATGAAAGGCGTGATCACCGGTAAGAGCTCAGATGGGCACAATGGAAGCGGTTTTTAAAACCCCATGTTCATTATATTTTGCAGGTATCTCTCCTAAATGTGTGATCAAGGAATTACCACCAATACAGAACAGTAACACAGGAGAAAAATTCCAAGCAGTGATGTTGGAAGGACATGAAAGCTATGACACTGAAAATTTTTACTTCAGGGAAATCCGGAAAAATCTACAGGAAGTTGACTTTCAATGGAAAGATGGTGAAATAAATTATAAAGAAGGGCCGATGACCCATAAAAACAATCTTACTGGTCAAAGAGTTCGACATAGTCAAGGGGACGTAGAAAACAAGCATATGGAAAATCAGCTTATATTAAGGTTTCAGTCCGGTCTGGGTGAATTGCAGAAATTTCAAACTGCAGAGAAAATTTATGGATGTAATCAAATTGAGAGGACAGTTAATAATTGTTTTTTAGCTTCACCACTTCAAAGAATTTTTCCTGGTGTCCAAACCAACATTTCTAGGAAATATGGGAATGATTTTTTGCAACTTTCGTTACCTACACAAGACGAGAAAACACATATTAGGGAAAAACCTTACATAGGTAATGAGTGTGGCAAAGCCTTCAGAGTGTCTTCAAGTCTTATTAATCATCAGATGATACATACTACAGAGAAACCTTACAGATGCAATGAGTCTGGTAAAGCCTTTCATCGGGGCTCACTACTAACAGTACATCAGATAGTCCATACAAGAGGGAAACCATACCAATGTGATGTATGTGGCAGGATCTTCAGACAAAATTCAGATCTTGTAAATCACCGGAGAAGTCACACTGGAGACAAACCCTACATATGTAATGAATGTGGCAAGTCCTTTAGTAAAAGTTCCCACCTTGCAGTTCATCAGAGAATTCATACTGGAGAGAAACCTTACAAATGTAATCGATGTGGGAAGTGCTTTAGTCAAAGTTCCTCTCTTGCAACTCATCAGACAGTTCATACTGGAGACAAACCCTACAAATGTAATGAATGTGGCAAAACCTTTAAACGGAACTCAAGCCTCACTGCACATCATATAATCCATGCAGGAAAGAAACCATATACATGTGATGTATGTGGCAAGGTCTTTTATCAGAATTCACAACTTGTAAGGCACCAGATAATTCATACTGGAGAGACACCTTACAAATGTAATGAATGTGGCAAGGTCTTCTTTCAACGTTCACGTCTTGCAGGGCACCGGAGAATTCATACTGGAGAGAAACCCTACAAATGTAATGAATGTGGCAAGGTCTTCAGTCAACATTCACATCTTGCAGTGCATCAGAGAGTTCATACTGGAGAGAAACCTTACAAATGTAATGAATGTGGCAAAGCCTTTAATTGGGGCTCATTACTAACTGTACATCAGAGAATTCATACCGGAGAGAAACCTTACAAATGTAATGTGTGTGGCAAGGTCTTTAATTACGGTGGATACCTTTCGGTTCATATGAGATGTCATACTGGAGAGAAACCTCTCCATTGTAATAAATGTGGCATGGTCTTCACTTACTATTCATGCCTAGCACGTCATCAAAGAATGCATACCGGAGAGAAACCTTACAAATGTAATGTGTGTGGCAAGGTCTTCATTGACAGTGGAAACCTTTCAATTCATAGGCGAAGTCATACCGGAGAGAAACCTTTCCAGTGTAACGAATGCGGCAAGGTCTTCAGTTACTACTCATGCCTAGCACGTCATCGGAAAATTCATACCGGAGAGAAACCTTATAAATGTAATGATTGTGGCAAAGCCTATACTCAGCGTTCAAGCCTCACTAAACATCTGGTAATTCATACTGGAGAGAACCCTTACCACTGTAATGAATTTGGTGAGGCTTTTATCCAAAGTTCAAAACTTGCAAGATATCACAGAAATCCTACTGGGGAGAAACCACACAAATGTAGTGAATGTGGTAGAACTTTTAGTCATAAAACAAGTCTGGTGTACCATCAGAGAAGACATACTGGAGAGATGCCATACAAATGTATTGAATGTGGGAAAGTCTTTAACTCCACTACAACCCTGGCAAGGCATCGGAGAATTCATACTGGAGAGAAACCTTACAAATGTAATGAATGTGGCAAGGTCTTCCGTTATCGCTCAGGCCTCGCACGTCATTGGAGTATTCATACTGGAGAGAAACCTTACAAATGTAATGAGTGTGGCAAAGCCTTTAGAGTACGTTCAATTCTGCTTAATCATCAGATGATTCACCTCCCACCATCATTTTAACCTTCCTCAGGTTTCCCGAGAGGGTGAACAGACGTCAGCGCCATGTTTCCTATAAAGCCTGCAAAATTGTGAGTCAATTAAACCTCTTTATACATTACCTATATATATTTTTTTTTTTTTTTTTTTTTTTAGACAGAGTCTCGCTCTGTCGCCCAGGCTGGAGTGCAGCGGCGCGATCTCAGCTCACTTCAAGCTCCACCTCTCGGGTTCTTGCCATTCTCCTGCCTCAGCCTCCCAAGTCGCTGGGACTATAGGCGCCCACCACCACGCCTGGCTAATTTTTTTTGTATTTTTAGTAGAGACAGGGTTTCACCATGTTAGCCAGGATGGTCTCGATCTCTTCGTGCTCTGCCCACCTCGGCCTCCCAAAGTGCTGGGATTACAGGTGTGAGCCACCGCTCCCAGCCTCTCTGTACAAATTTTTTGCCACACAAATCTGAAAATACCACCTTGATTTATGGATCCTCCAAGTTTTTCACTGAAGTACAAGGGAACAAATGTAAATCTATAAATTGGGTTAAATGATTTCTAGGAAAGTGTATAATAATAATAACAATTATTTTTTTGAGACAGAGTCTCTGTCACCCAGGCTGGAGTGAAACTGTGTCTCAAAATAAATAAATAAATAATAAATAAATAAATAATAGAAATGAAGTTTTGCTATAGTTGAGAAATTATAGAATGCCATGCTTATTATGATAACCTCATACAGAAATTTTTACAGCTTTTTGAAAAATGGCTTTTTTGTTATTCAATTTTTATAGTCTTATAAACATTAATTTTCACAAGACTAGTGTAAAAATATTGTAGACAATTTGTCTAAGCAGTATTTCGGAAGCACTTTCAACAGTTATGTAAAGGGTCCTATTTATGCTTGAAGAAAGGACATGTATAAGGTTTTTAGCATGAGGAAATTAAGTCTTTCTCAACCTAGAAGTCAGGAGTTTCAAGAGTAAACATTCAGTGTTGAATTAAAGAATCTGAATCTATTTTTTGATTGATTACTGACATCTTTTAAGCCACACTATTTGGGCAAGTTGATAATAAAGCCTGAGTGCTCCCTTCTTTGGTATATGCTGGAAGTTCAAGACATGCCTGGGTACCTTTACCCTTGCCCTACTCCTTAACCATAGTCACAACACATTTTCCTGCTCTCACAAGCCACTTTTGAACCAGCTTGGGAAGTCTCCTGCTCTTTCCAGAGTCTCATTATGTAACAAATATTCTCATGATACTTCACTATGTGACGTCATCAGTCCCAGCATCCAAATCAAAGTGTGGGTGGGGTTCCACTCTGTTCTAGTGGAGTGGCCACAGTGCTAATTAACAAAATATGCTTTGGGTTGAATATATAAAGTTTCTACTTTACTCACCCTGCAGAATACCCCACTATGTATGTTTATTCTTCAGAGGGAA